TAAAAATATGGCCAGGCGCAGTGGCTCACACCTGTAATCCCATCAATTTGGGAGGCCGAGGTGGGCGGATCACCTGAGGTCAGCAGTTCGAGACCAGCCTGGCCAACATGGTGAAACCTCATCTCTACTAAAAATACAAAAAAAAAAAAAAAATTAGCCAAGCATGGTGGTGCGCTCCTGTAATCCCAGCTACTCAGGAGGCTGAGGCAGGAGAATTGCTTGAACCCAGGAGGTGGAGGTTGCAGTGAACTGAGATCATGCCACTGCACTACAGCCTGGGCAAAAACTACATCTCGAAAAAAAAATACTTGTGTGTGTATGTGCACCTATCTATATATAAATGTTCTTGTGACCATTACAGGTATTGCTCTTTTGAGATAATTCTAAGATTTATCAAGGTCTAAACTGAAAAATTTTATAACCAACATTATTGGAAACACAAAGCTGACAAAAGAAAAGAAAAATCTCAGGAGAAAGAAAGGAAAAAAACAGCCCCAGAATGAGTGCTAGAAAATAGTATAATGAAATATATGGGGAATCAGGAATATTGATTTCTAGACCCCACTCTATTCACCACTCAGTTGGAGGTTATATGGACCTACACAATTCATTTAACTACTCCATAAGAGACTAAATGACCTCAAGGCTCAGCTATCTTCTGCCTCTGGTGATTCTACTGATGGCCTATGAGGAGGTCTTGGAGAACATTGGTCAAACTTCCATGACTCCAAAGTTCTTTAACCCTTTGGAAGTGATGGGGATGATGATGATGGTGATGATGGTGGTGATCATGATGATGATGTTAGTAATAGTAATGGCAGTGTTGATGGTGGGGATGGTAATCATGGCAATATGTTGGAAGTGGTAATGCTGGTGGTGGTGGTAGGATGTTGGTGGTGAGGAAGTGTTGGGGAGGATGGTGATGATGATGATGACGGAGGAGGTGGTAGTGGTGATGGTGATGGAGAAAGTAGTGGTGATGGTGATGGAGAAAGTAGTGGTGATGATGGTGATGGAGAAAGTAGTGGTGATGATGGTGTTGGAGGAGGTGATGGTAGTGATGGTAATGGAAGAAGTGGAGGCAGTGGTGGCGGTAGGGGTGGTGGTGGTTGTTGAAGATAATGCTGCCATGCTCTATGGATCTAAATTCTATACTTGACCTATCTAAACGCTGTGATAGATTTCAGAAGTGAGCAGAGAGGGAGAGCACTTAGGTCCTGGGACTTAATGAACACAGGTGCACAGAGAGCATTGGTACTGGTCTCTGCCCATAAACATCACATGTGCCTTTTGAAGTGATTCTTCTGTTTGGGACAGTGCAGGCAAAACATACATGCTCAGGCAGATACACAGTGTTCTACTGGTTGTGAAATTTTTGGTGTTTGTTTGTTGGGGTTTTTTATTTCTTAAATTTTAATTTATTTTTGTTTTTTATTCCTCCAAAGTTTGAAGCCTTATTTTGAGAATACAGGAATCAGGTCTGTGGAAAGAAGGAAAAGTTGAAATAGCTAAAAAGAAAGCAGGGCTGAAAGTGGTGGACACAGATGAGGGGACACAATACAGGGAGATGACAAAGGGGAAAAGCATCCTCACACACACGAGACCAAACTGTGGTTTAGGCAGAGCTTAAAAGTAACTGCCAATGCACAACCACACAGGATAGGTACGTGGCCCTGGGACAAAAGGTGAGAGCTGGAGCCAGGCCTGGTGGCTGCGGCACAGAGGGAGCTGTGGCAGTCAGTCTAGCGCCCACCTTCCCGGGGACAAAAGGCGACACTCTCTAGACCAGACAAGGCAGAAAGAGTCCCTGGAGGGCCTTTGAGGTGCAGCTTCCTTTACAGACAGAGGCCTGCTGCCAGAAACTCGGCTGATTCACAAAGAAAGAAGTGAAATGCTAACAAATGGTTTCCATTATCACCGTGCAGTCTCCACCCTCATTCTGTATGTGTGCTGTGTTTTTTTCTTTCTTTTTTTCATCTTTTCATGGGTTGTAACTAAACAATGAGGTGATTGCCATCCCAGTGGATTGCACAACATAACCAGCGGCTGGGCTGGAGCATAGCCTTCTCCAAGGAAATTCTGGACAAGAAAAATGAACAAGCTGGAAGTAAGGAGGATGTCTGTTTTGCACAACACCTATGTACACTTTTAGTGCTCATAAAGAAGGTGGAACGAGGGTCTTAGATTCTTAGTTCCTCTGTGGCGCACCTGTCAGCCCACCAGTGTGGCACTCTCCTTCTTAAATAAAACACTACATAGCCAAAGTGAAAGGGAGGCTCACCCAGTTATCCAAGAAGGTGAATTGGGACCACTTGTTATTTCCCAGTATAACATGAAATAATGATTTACTTGGGTTGAATAAACTGGCGCAGCTGTGGGAAGAGTCTTCAATTCCTTTCAATAAACATTCATTAAGTGCCTACACTGGGACAGCCCCACGGATAGAAATACTCCTAAGACCTCAAGAAGTTAATCCAGCAGATGCCTAAACTTGTCCCAAATCCCTGGATAACCAAGTATAAATTTGATCATGAGGATACCATCCATGTTGTATTCTCCTTGTGATTCACTTTTTCTGCAAGGCAGCAATTACTTAAGCAAAGATGCTATTAACTTTACAGTGCCTGGCAAGTTTTCGTGATAGCTAAACATTGCAGCACCCTGATGAACACAGCCATAGCTGGAGCAGCTTCCTCCCTCTGACTGCGACATGGCTGAAGAAAATGGATATTTCAAAAACAAACGTTTCAGTTTGTTACTCAGCATCTTTGTTGGCAAATGATTGCAGATAATCGCCCCACAGCTGCAGGCTGAGCGTTCTACAATTGCTCAGTTCCACTGAGCATGTGCATGGCCAGCCATTCCAATCACGACTGGGACACAAAGCGGCGATTTCTTCCTGCCAGAGAGGGCCAGATGGGGGCATGGGATGAACAGGAGGCATCACTTTCTCTTCTGCACCCAGATCTGCCAGTAACTAGCTGCCTGATTCTGGCCAAATGTCTTTAATGATATTAATAAGAATAGCTGATATTTATGTAGCACCAACTAGATGCCAGGCACTGTGCTAAATGCTCATTCAATTTAACCCTCTCAATAATCCAATATGGAGGGTATAACGTTTTGATTTTTGAAAGAAGATGTTGAGGGGCAGAGAGGTTAAGTCTCTTGCTAAAGATTGAGAAGTGCGGTGATTGTGTGGTGATTGAGAAGGAAAAATGTCTGCCCTCATCTCTGGAATTTCTAATTACTCACAATGTTCTGGGTCTCTAGAGACAGATGCTCTCTGTGGGTCTCTCGTTAGCTCCAGAGTAAATTTCCCCAATGCAGACTTTTTATTTTGTTCATGTTGTCATTATCAAATCAACCTTAAAAGAAGAAACACTAAAAGACTGGGAATATTCTGAAATATAATTATATGAGAACCAAGTGACTTTAGAAAGGACAGCAGGTTTTCATCTCTCCTGACCTTTCCTCCTGAGATAATGAAAGAGCTAGATGAAACTCCTTAACATAAGCTCGAAAATCCCTGTCAAATAGCCCTTCATTAGAGTTAACCACCCTGATGGCATTCCAGCATTCCCCATAAGTCATATGTGTTACTGCATAATAGGAGCCCATGTGGGACTAAGATAGTTAAAGCCATGCACAGGAAGTAGCTAAAACAGCACAAAGCCCCCTGACAAACACACTCATGGAAGTAAATTCTTCATTTCCAGCTCTTCGCCTCAGGTTACCTAGGATTTGCATGTGCTGCATGCCTGGGCAAAGCTGGGCTGAGTTATCTCTTTCATGCCTTGAGTCAGATTTTCTGGGTGTGAAGTCAGCAGACAAGCCAGGAAATGTCACTGCAGAAGAGCAAGGGAGCTCAAGACGCGATGGCAGCTGTCACTCCAGAGTGGTGTGGAGTGGGACGGTATCTGATGTGTCCTCAGATTCGGTTTCCCTTGGGATGTGTTTGGTGCTGACTGCTTGTGATCCATGTTTTCTTGGATGCAGGTTGGTAGAGGTGCAGCAATTTTTGCAGTGAAACTGAAGTCCAGCTGCTCAAACAGAAATGGCCTCATCTAATGGACACTTTAATGAGTAAGGGTGGCATTTTACTCGAATCCTTACATTACAGTCTAATGCCAGCTCTCCCCCTCCACAGAGTTTTGGCCAGTGGTCGTGCAGTCCAAGGGGCTGGATGGCATGCTGGACCCAAGCTCAGCTCAGCGTCCGGACCCAATAACAGTTTTACCAAGGGAGCAGCTTTCTATCCTGGCCACACTGAGGTAAGTGCCTAAGGGACCTTGGCCTTGCCAAGATGAAGTCACCCTCATTTCTTTTTCATTCCAGGTGCATAGCGTAATGTCCATGTTGTTCTACACTCTGATCACAGCTTTTCTGATCGGCATACAGGCGGAACCACACTCAGAGAGCAATGTCCCTGCAGGACACACCATCCCCCAAGCCCACTGGACTAAACTTCAGCATTCCCTTGACACTGCCCTTCGCAGAGCCCGCAGCGCCCCGGCAGCGGCGATAGCTGCACGCGTGGCGGGGCAGACCCGCAACATTACTGTGGACCCCAGGCTGTTTAAAAAGCGGCGACTCCGTTCACCCCGTGTGCTGTTTAGCACCCAGCCTCCCCGTGAAGCTGCAGACACTCAGGATCTGGACTTCGAGGTCGGTGGTGCTGCCCCCTTCAACAGGACTCACAGGAGCAAGCGGTCATCATCCCATCCCATCTTCCACAGGGGCGAATTCTCGGTGTGTGACAGTGTCAGCGTGTGGGTTGGGGATAAGACCACCGCCACAGACATCAAGGGCAAGGAGGTGATGGTGTTGGGAGAGGTGAACATTAACAACAGTGTATTCAAACAGTACTTTTTTGAGACCAAGTGCCGGGACCCAAATCCCGTTGACAGCGGGTGCCGGGGCATTGACTCAAAGCACTGGAACTCATATTGTACCACGACTCACACCTTTGTCAAGGCGCTGACCATGGATGGCAAGCAGGCTGCCTGGCGGTTTATCCGGATAGATACGGCCTGTGTGTGTGTGCTCAGCAGGAAGGCTGTGAGAAGAGCCTGACCTGCCGACACGCTCCCTCCCCCTGCCCCTTCTACACTCTCCTGGGCCCCTCCCTACCTCAACCTGTAAATTATTTTAAATTATAAGGACTGCATGGTAATTTATAGTTTATACAGTTTTAAAGAATCATTATTTATTAAATTTTTGGAAGCATCCTGTGTGCTGATGCTGGTTATTTTTTTTGA